CTTCGAAGCATTCAATAGTCTTCCAAAAGTCAAAGATAAAAGTTCTTAAGCAAGAAAGAGAAAAGAAACAAATAACCTACTGGGGAGCTCCAACATGTCTGGCAGCAGACTTTACAGTGGAAACTCTACTGGCCGGGAGAGAGAAGCAATAAATATTTAAAGTACTAAAGGAAAGAAACTTTTACCTTAGAATAGAATATACAGTGAAAATGTTCTTCAAAAAAAAAGAATACTGACTTTTTCAGACAAACAAAAGCTGAAGTATTTTATGAATACCATACCTGTCCTAAAGGAATGCTAAAGGGAGTACTTCAATCAGGAAGAAAAGGACATTAATGAGTAATAAATGATCACCTAAAGGTAAAAAAAAATCCTCACTGCTAATAGGATACAAAACAAAACAGAATATTATAACACTATAGCTGTGTGGTGTGCAAACTACTCTTATTTAAAGTAGGAATACTAAGTAATATCCAATCAAAAGTAATAGCTACAACAACATTTCAAGACATAGCACAATAAAATATAAATAGAAACAACAAAAAGTTAAAAAGTTAAGGGATGAGCACGACCCGTCCTGAGCCGGCAGATGTGGTGGAAGCCCCGGAGCTCCGGAGCTCCCGGAAGGACTGGAGCGTGGGCGGAAAGGAGGCCGCCCCTAGAGCCGGAAGCCTGCGCAGGGGACAGAGGCCTCCGGCGGCGCCCCCCAACAACAGCAGGGCGGTGCCACATTGGTCCTGAGCCAGGCCTGGCCGCCGGAGACGGCGGGACTCTCTGGGAGGCCGGCGGTCCTCGGGTGTAGAGGGAGACAGCTGCCCGGGGGCACGGGCGAGCGCCTCTGGGGGTCCTGGATCCGAGACCCGCGGCCCCGGGGTGGCGATGACGCCTGGAGTCATGCGGGCTTGGCTGGGCCGGGCTCTTGGGGCAGCCAGGCGCCGCTGCTGGCGTCTAGGCCACACCACCCTGAACGCGCCCGGCTCGCCTCTGATCTGTTGAAGCTAAGCAGGGTCGGGACTGGTTAGTACTTGGATGGGATTCCGCCTGGTAATAGCGGTACCGTAGGCTTTTGGCTTCCCGCTCCCTCCTTCTTTCCCCCTTTTGTCTCCGTGCTTCCCAACTGCGCCCCGCCTCTGCTCCCCGTTGACCGCCCCCGTGCCCCAGCCGAAGCCCAGGACCTCCTCCTGAAGATCCGCCACTGCAGCACCGCCAGGCAGCAGCATCCCACCTCTTCCGACTCGCGGCAGCCCCACCCAACCCGGGCGGGACGGGACCGACCCCGAGGGTGCAGGCGCGGGTTCCCTGAGGTCCCGGGTCTCTTCACGCTCCCCGGACTCCCAGGCAATTGTATTCATTCATTCAGCGTCACTGCAACCGTCCAAGCCGGTGGGAGGGGCGAGCAGGGGCAGCGGGTGCCACAGACCCCAGCCAAGACCTCCGCTCCAGAACCCGAGGGCTGCTTTCCCCAGAGGAAGGACATTTTCTTCGCCAGCCACGAGGAAATCCGTCCCTGTGCACCCTGTTTCCCAATGCCACCGACTTCGTGTAAACTCCAGTCCGGAGGACAGGAGAGAGACCCAGGCCTCGCCCCGTGGACAGGCTCGGCGCCACGGCTCCTGCCAGACACACGAGCACACTCTACAAATCTCGGGGCCCACCGCATCAAGGAGACAGAAAGAAGCAAACAAAGGAAGGACCTTATGAAACGCACCCCCAAAGCAACCAACCAATCCAAGGAAAAAAACAAGTCTCAGGGCTCCATTGGTTTTCCTGGGTGGGGGGCCCTGACCCCCTGTTCTAGCCCGGCCCAAGAACCCTCCACCACACCCCGGCCTGCTGAAAGGTGCCCTGTCTACCTGAGCAGAGCCTCCCTCTCCAAGGCTCTGTCGCTGTCGCTCCACAACTCCCTCACCCTCTCCCTTTCTCTACTTCCCCCTCCACCTCGCGCTCTACTGTGGTGCTCTCTCTTCCCCCCTCTCTCTCTCCTCCCCCCTTTTCTGTCTCTCTCTCTCTCTCTCTATCGCTGTCTCTCTCTCTCCCTCTGGTTCTATTTCTCCATCCCTCTCTCCCTTGCTCTCCTTCTGCAGCAGGAGGAGCTGCAGACAGAACCCCTCAGACACCGAGTTGTAGAAGGAAGGGCTTTATTCAGCTGGGAGCATCCGCAGACTCACGTCTCCAAAAACCAAGCTCTCCGAGTGAGCAATTCCTGTCCCTCTTAAGGGCTTACAACTCTAAGGGGGTCCGCGTGAGAGGGTCTTGATGGATTGAGGAAGCAGAGGGTACGTGACTGGGGGCTGCATGCACAGGTAATTAGATCAGAACAAAACAGGACAGGGATTTTCACAGTGCTTTTCTATACAATGTCTGTAATCTATAGATAACATAACCGAGTAGGTCAGGGATCGATCTTTAACTACCAGGCCCAGGGTGTGGCGCGGGGCTGTCTGCCTGTGGATTTCATTTCTGCCTTTTAGATTTTACTTCTTCTTTCTTTGGAGGCAGAAATTGGGCATAAGACAATATGAGGGGAGGTCTCCCTTTGAGCTATCTGTGTCTGTGTCTTTGTGTGTCCGTGTGTG